GAGGAAGCCAAGCCCCCACTGAGAGGTGACAACATGCTGGTAGGCCTCGCAGCCGTCACTCACTCTCGGCTCCTCTGCCTGGGCTCCCACTTTAACGGCACTTGAGGAGCCCTTCAGCCCGCCGCTGCACTGTGGGAGCCCCTTCCTGGGCTGGCCAAAGCCAGAGCCGGCTCCCTCAGCTTGCGGGGAGGTGTGGAGGGAGAGACGCGGGCGGGAACCGGGGCTGCACGCCGCGCTTGCGCGCCAGTGCGAGTTCCGGGTGGGCGTGGGCTCGGCGGGCCCCGCACTCCAAGCAGCCAGCCCGCCCCGCCGGCCACGGGCAGTGAGGGGCTTAGCACCTGGGCCAGCAGCTGTTAGTGCTCGACTTCTCGCGGGGCCTTAGCTGCCTCCGTGCGGGGCATGGCTCGGGACCTGCAGCCCGCCATACCTGAGCCTCCTCCCCCGCGTCATGGGCTCCTGCGCGGCCTGAGCCTCCCCCACGAGTGCCGCCCCCTGCTCCACAGGACCCAGTCCCATCGACCACCCAACGGCTGAGGAGTGCAGGCGCACTGCACAGGACTGGCAGGCAGCTCCACCTGCGGCCCTGGTGCGGGATCCACTGGGTGAAGCCAGCTGGGCTTCTGAGTCTGGAAGGGACTTGGAGAACCTTTATGTTTAACTAAGGGATTGTAAATACACCAATGGGCACTCTGTATCTAGCTCAAGGTTTGTAAACACACCAATCAGCACCCTGTGTCTAGCTCAGGGTTTGTGAATGCACCAATCGACGCTCTGTATCTAGCTACTCTGGTGGGGACTTGGAGAACCTTTGTGTCCACACTCTGTATCTAGCTAATCTAGTGGGGACGTGGAGAACTTTTGTGTCCAGCTCCAGGATTGTAAACGCACCCATCAGCACCCTGTCAAAACGGACCAATCAGCTCTCTGTAAAACAGACCAATCGGCTCTCTGTAAAATGGACCAATCAGCAGGATGTGGGTGGGGCCAGATAAGAGAATAAAAGCAGGCTGCCCCAGGTAGCAGTAGCAACTTGCTGGAGTCGCCTTCTGTGCTGTGGAAGTTTTGTTGTTTTGCTTGTTTGCAATAACCGTTGCTGCTGCTTACTGTTTGGGTCCGCACTGCCTTTATGAGCTGTAACGCTCACCGTGAAGGTCTGCAGCTTCGTTCTTAAAGCCAGCCACATCACGGACCCACCGGGAGAAACGAATAACTCCAAACACGCCACCTTAAGAGCCGTAGCACTCATGATGAAGGTCCGTAGCTTCACTCCTGAAGTCAGCGAGATCACGAATCTGCCAGAAGGAAGAAACTCCGAACACATGCGAGCATCAGAAGAAACAAACTTGGGACACGCTGCCTTTAAAAACTGTAACACTCACCGCCAGGGTCCGCGGCTTCGTTCTTGAAGTCAGTGAGACCAAGAATCCGCCGATTCTGGACACACCATGACGGAACTAGGTAAGTGATAGGAGCTAGGAGAGCTGCTCACCTCAAGGGGCATTGCTTTATCACCCTCCCCTAGATCCTTGGCCTTTCGGGGCCCAGAACGCTACGGACGCCGGGCGGCCAGGAGGGGTTGGGCTCCCGCTCCACCCCGGTCCCCGGCGAGCACGCGGCCAGGCAGAGAAGGTGCCCGGAGCTCAGAGCGCGCAGAGCCCGGCCGCTGGGCCGCTGCCTGAGCCAGGGAGGCGCAGCGCGAGCTCCCACTTCGTCTTCATGGATTCCCAGCCCAGCTGCGTGGTGGTGACTGGTAAGACTACATAATTTTTTTCTCTCCTATTTACTGAGGCAAGTCCACCTGCCGCTTTCCTCAGGAGCTCTCCAAGCTGGGCCTGGGGAATGAAACAGTGGTGCAGCTGCGGACTCTGGAGCTGCCTGTAGATTACAGGGAGGCTAAGCGGAGGGTCACCGGAATCTGGGAAGATCATCAGCCGCAAGTAAGTGATGGCCAGAGGCAGTGGGGCATGGGTGGGTTCTCTCTGCTGTTACCCGTTCACACAGCTCGTCGTGCATGTGGGCATGGACACCGCCGCCAAGGCGATCATTCTGGAACAGTCTGGCAAGAACCAAGGCTACCGGGACGCCGACATCCGCAGCTTCTGGCCCGAGGGCGGCGTGTGCCTACCTGGCAGCCCAGACGTGCTGGAGTCAGGGGTCTGCATGAAGGCAGTCTGCAAGCGCGTAGCTGTGGAGGGTGTCGACGTGATCTTTTCCCGAGATGCAGGCAGGTATGCTCTGTGGGTGTCAGGACTCTGAGCAGGAGAATTAATGTGGCATTTCCTGTGGTTGCAGATACGTCTGTGATTATACCTATTACCTGTCTCTGCATCATGGAAAGGGCTGCGCGGCACTCATCCATGTCCCTCCACTATCGCGCGGGCTCCCGGCCAGCCTGCTGGGAAGAGCCTTGAGAGTCATCATCCAGGAAATGCTGGAAGAGGTGGGAAAGCCCAAGCACAGAGCCCAGTTCGAAGAAAACTCAACCATGGTCCTTCCAGCCAAAGGGAACTGACCGGGGGATTGCTCCTCTAGAGAAAATTGAATGTTTCAATCCTGTATGTAGCACTCAACTGTGCATTGAGAAACTTTTTCAAAAATTGCTTGTAAGACAAAGAGGGTGGAAAACTCTGAATTAGCCCAACAAAATCACAAAGGGTTATTTTATTGTCAGGAGAAAGAACACTCTGAAAGGTGGACATTTCACAGGGGATGAACTAGCTTCAGTTATGGTTTTCATGACAATAAAATGAAATCCGAGTCATCTGTTTTCTTCCAAAAATCTACACAGTGGGT